AGTCCTAGATGACACCTTCTTCCAATAAAAGACTGTTTTGTCTACCTTGAAAATCTGTTGTATAATGTAGCCACCTTCATTAGTGATCTTAGCTAGATCTTCTGGATAAGTTGCTGCAGCTCCTACATAAGCACTTGCTGCTTTACCTTGTACTTTTGTATTTTGGAGACAGATTCTTTCCTGAAACCCCATGAACCAACCTCTGTTAGCTTCCAGCTTTTCTTCTGCAACTTCCTTACCTCTCCCAGCATTCATGGAATTCAAGAGTGAGAGCCTTGCCCTGGATTAGGCTTTTGCTTAAGGGAATGTTGTGGGTGGTTTGATCTTCTTTCCAGACCACTCAAACTTTCTCCGTATCAGCAATAAGGCTGTTGCACTTTCTTATTATTCTTGTATCCACTCAAGTAACATTTTTTAATTTCCTTTAAGAACTTTCCCTCTACATGCACAACTTGGCTAACTGATAGAGGAAGCCTAGCTTTCTTGGCCTGAGCTGGTAGCAAGCCTTCCTCACTAAGCAATGCTGTTGATTTACCAAGAGAGAGGTGTGACTGTTCCTTTCACTTGAATAGTTAGAGGCCATTGTAGGGTTATTAATTGGCCCAATTTCAGTATTGTTTTGTTTCAGGTAACAGGGAGGCCTGGAGGCAAGGGAGAAGGGAAAGACCAGTGGATAGAGCAGTCAGGACACACACATTTATTAAGTTTGCCATCTAATATGGGTGCAGTTTGTGGTGTCCCAAAACAATTAAAATAGTCACATTAAAGATCACCTATCACACATCACCATATCAGATATAATAATAATGAAAAAGTTTGAAATATTGCGAGAGTTACCAAAATGTGACACAAAGAGACAGAGAGTGAGCATGTGCTTTTGGAAAAAATGGTGCCAATAGACTTGCTTGACACAGGGTTGCCACAAACCTTCAATTTGTTAATTAAAAAAAAAAATAGAGACCGCGTGCGCAGAGCGAACGCCTGCAGCCTCCCTGCCCCTCCCACAACGCTCGACCCCAGGATTCCCCCGGCTCGCCTGCCCGCCATGGCCGACAAGGAAGCAGCCTTTGACAACACAGTGGAAGAATGAGTGATCAACAAGGAATACAAAATATGGAAAAAGAACACCCCTTTTCTTTATAATTTGGTGATGACCCATGCTCTGGAGTGGCCCAGCCTAACTGCCCAGTGGCTTCCAGATGTAACCAGACCAGAAGGGAAAGATTTCAGCCTTCATCGACTTGTCCTGGGGACACACACATCGGATGAACAAAACCATCTTGTTATAGCCAGTGTGCAGCTGCCTGATGATGATGCTCAGTTTGATGCATCACACTACGACAGAGAGAAAGGAGAATTTGGAGGTTTTGGTTCAGTTAGTGGAAAAATTGAAATAGAAATCAAGATCAACCATGAAGGAAAAGTAAACAGGGCCCGTTATATGCCCCAGAACCCTTGTATCATCACAACAAAGACTCCTTCCAGTGATATTCTTGTCTTTGACTATACAAAACATCCTTCTAAACCAGATCCTTCTGGAGAATGCAACCCAGACTTGCGTCTCCGTGGACATCAGAAGGAAGGCTATGGGCTTTCTTGGAACCTAAATCTCAGTGGGCACTTACTTAGTGCTTCAGATGACCACACCATCTGCCTGTGGGACATCAGTGCCGTTCCAAAGGAGGGAAAAGTGGTAGATGCGAAGACCATCTTTACAGGGCATACGGCAATAGTAGAAGATGTTTCCTGGCATCTACTCTGTGAGTCTCTGTTTGGGTCAGTTGCTGATGATCAGAAACTGATGATTTGGGATACTCGTTCAAACAATACTTCCAAACCAAGCCACTCAGTTGACACTCACACTGCTGAAGTGAACTGCCTTTCTTTCAGTCCTTATAGTGAGTTCATTCTTGCCACAGGATCAGCTGACAAGACTGTTGCCTTGTGGGATCTGAGAAATCTGAAACTTAAGTTGCATTCCTTTGAGTCACATAAGGATGAAATATTCCAGGTTCAGTGGTCACCTCACAATGAGACTATTTTAGCTTCCAGTGGTACTGATCACAGACCGAATGTCTAGGATTTAAGTAAAATTGGAGAGGAACAATCCCCAGAAGATGCAGAAGACAGGCCACCAGAGTTGTTGTTTATTCATGGTGGTCACACTGCCAAGATACCTGATTTCTCCTGGAATCCCAGTGAACCTTGAGTGATGTGTTCTGTATCGGAAGACAATATCATGCAAGTGTGGCAAATGGCAGAGAACATTTATAATGATGAAGACCCTGAAGGAAGCATGGATCCAGAAGGACAAGGGTCCTAAATATGTCTTTACTTCTTGTGATTTTAGACTCCCCTTTTTTCTTCTCAACCCCGAGAGTGATTTAACACTGGTTCTGAGACAGATTTTATTCAGCTATCCCTCTATATAATAGGTACCACCGATAATGCTATTAGCCCAAACAGTGGGTGTTTTCTAAATATTAATGGGGGGCTTGATTCAACAAAGCTACAGAGTTATGTTGAAATTTTCTTCAGGAATTTTCTAGTAACCCAGGTCTAAAGTAGCTACAGAAAGGGGAATATTATGTGTGATTATTTTTCTTCTTATGCTATATCCCCAAGTTTTTTGGACTCATTTAAGTAAAGGCTAGAGTGAGTAAGGAGAATAGAGCCAAATGAGGTAGGTGTCTGAGCCATGAAGTATAAATACTGAAAGATGTCACTTTTATTCAGGAAATAGGGGAGATTCAAGTCATATAGATTCCTACTCGAAAATCTCGACACCTGAGTTTCCAGGATGCACATTTTCATACGTAGACCAGTTTCCTCTTGGTTTCTTCAGTTAAGTCAAAACAGCACGTTCCTCTTTCCCCATATATTCATATATTTTTGCTCGTTAGTGTATTTCTTGAGCTGTTTTCATGTTGTTTATTTCCTGTCTGTGAAATGGTGTTTTTTTTTTTTTTGTTGGTGTGTGTTTTTTTTTTTTAACTTGGGACCGCCAAGTTGTAAAGATGTATGTTTTTACCTGACAGGTATACCACAGGTAGATTGTCAAGTTGAGAAGAGTGAATCGATAAATTGTATTTGTTTTAAAAATTAAATTAATCCTTGATAAGAGTTGCTTTTTTTTTAGGAGTTTGTCCTTGACCACTAGTTTGATGCCATCTCCATTTTGGGTGACCTGTTTCACCAGCAGGCCTATTACTCTCCATGACTAACTGTGTAAGTGCTTAAAATGGAATAAATTGCTTTTCTAATGCTTGTGGGTTTTTTTCCCCCTTCCCAGGCCTTGAACCGGGGCATTGCTGCTGTCAAGGAGGATGCAGTCGAGATGCTGGCCAGCTACGGGCTGGCGTACTCCCTCATGAAGTTCTTCACGGGTCCCATGAGTGACTTCAAAAATGTGGGCCTGGTGTTTGTGAACAGCAAGAGAGACAGGACCAAAGCCGTCCTGTGTATGGTGGTGGCAGGGGCCATCGCTGCCGTCTTTCACACACTGATAGGTGAGGCCGCCGACCGCCACTGACGAATCTAGTATTTCCACATATGCCTTTCGACACTTTGCAGCTTATAGTGATTTAGGATACTACATTATCAATAAACTGCACCATGTGGACGAGTCGGTGGGGAGCAAGACGAGAAGGGCCTTCCTGTACCTCGCCGCCTTTCCTTTCATGGACGCAATGGTGAGTAGAGAAGATCGTTGGCTTTCTTTCTTTATCTCATGCCAAATTCTTTTCTTTCTGGCAGGCATGGACCCATGCTGGCATTCTCTTAAAACACAAATACAGTTTCCTGGTGGGATGTGCCTCAATCTCAGATGTCATAGCTCAGGTAAATATGGTCTGTGTGTCAATCAGAGCTCCCTCTGACCTGTTCCCGTTCTCCCTTCTCTCAGGTTGTTTTTGTAGCCATTTTGCTTCACAGTCACCTGGAATGCCGGGAGCCCCTGCTCATCCCGATCCTCTCCTTGTACATGGGCGCACTTGTGCGCTGCACCACCCTGTGCCTGGGCTACTACAAGAACATTCACGACATCATCCCTGACAGAAGTGGCCCGGAGCTGGGGGTACGTCTACCAACCCAACAGCAGTCTGTCTGCAGGTAACTTTTATCTTCGTTTCTTAACACAGGGAGATGCAACAATAAGAAAGATGCTGAGCTTCTGGTGGCCTTTGGCTCTAATTCTGGCCACACAGAGAATCAGTCGGCCTATTGTCAACCTCTTTGTTTCCCGGGACCTTGGTGGCAGTTCTGCAGCCACAGAGGTGGGCCATGCTTTGGGGATGTGGGGCTTATGCCTGCTAACTCTGCCACCTCTTCCTGTTGCAGGCAGTGGCGATTTTGACAGCCACATACCCTGTGGGTCACATGCCATACGGCTGGTTGACGGAAATCCGTGCTGTGTATCCTGCTTTCGACAAGGTGAGAACCCGTGCGGTGTCGTGTCTGAAACAGCCCATTCATGACTGTGGTTTTCTTTCCCCAGAATAACCCCAGCAACAAACTGGTGAGCACGAGCAACACAGTCACGGCAGCCCACATCAAGAAGTTCACCTTCGTCTGCATGGCTCTGTCACTCACGGTAAGGACAGAGGCTCTCTCTGCCTCTTCTCTCTCACAACCCTGTTTGATGTCTTTCTCCCCAGCTCTGTTTCGTGATGTTTTGGACACCCAACGTGTCTGAGAAAATCTTGATAGACATCATCGGAGTGGACTTTGCCTTTGCAGAACTCTGTGTTGTTCCTTTGCGGATCTTCTCCTTCTTCCCAGTTCCAGGTAAAGAAAAACAGAATGAAGGAAGCATTCCTACGGCTGACGAGTCCTTTGCTCCTCCCAACAGTCACAGTGAGGGCGCATCTCACCGGGTGGCTGATGACACTGAAGAAAACCTTCGTCCTTGCCCCCAGCTCTGTGCTGCGGATCATCGTCCTCATCGCCAGCCTCGTGGTCCTACCCTACCTGGGGTATGTTGTCAGGGAGTTTGGGGCTGTGGGTCCAGACAAATTGCCTTTGTGTTCTCATCTGCAGGGTGCACGGTGCGACCCTGGGCGTGGGCTCCCTCCTGGCGGGCTTTGTGGGAGAATCCACCATGGTCGCCATCGCTGCGTGCTATGTCTACCGGAAGCAGGTGAGACAGCCGCGCCGGGAGCCTCCTCCCGGAGCCCCACACTGATGAGTCTTCTTTGGTCTAGAAAAAGAAGATGGAGAATGAGTCGGCCACGGAGGGGGAAGACTCTGCCATGACAGACATGCCTCCGACAGAGGAGGTGACAGACATCGTGGAAATGAGAGAGGAGAATGAATAAGGCACGGGACGCCATGGGCACTGCAGGGACAGTCAGTCAGGATGACACTTCGGCATCATCTCTTCCCTCTCCCATCGTATTTTGTTCCCTTTTTTTTGTTTTGTTTTGGTAATGAAAGAGGCCTTGATTTAAAGGTTTCGTGTCAATTCTCTAGCATACTGGGTATGCTCACACTGACGGGGGGACCTAGTGAATGGTCTTTACTGTTGCTATGTAAAAACAAACGAAACAACTGACTTCATACCCCTGCCTCACGAAAACCCAAAAGACACAGCTGCCTCACGGTTGACGTTGTGTCCTCCTCCCCTGGACAATCTCCTCTTGGAACCAAAGGACTGCAGCTGTGCCATCGCGCCTCGGTCACCCTGCACAGCAGGCCACAGACTCTCCTGTCCCCCTTCATCGCTCTTAAGAATCAACAGGTTAAAACTCGGCTTCCTTTGATTTGCTTCCCAGTCACATGGCCGTACAAAGAGATGGAGCCCCGGTGGCCTCTTAAATTTCCCTTCCGCCACGGAGTTCGAAACCATCTACTCCACACATGCAGGAGGCGGGTGGCACGCTGCAGCCCGGAGTCCCCGTTCACACTGAGGAACGGAGACCTGTGACCACAGCAGGCTGACAGATGGACAGAATCTCCCGTAGAAAGGTTTGGTTTGAAATGCCCCGGGGGCAGCAAACTGACATGGTTGAATGATAGCATTTCACTCTGCGTTCTCCTAGATCTGAGCAAGCTGTCAGTTCTCACCCCCACCGTGTATATACATGAGCTAACTTTTTTAAATTGTCACAAAAGCGCATCTCCAGATTCCAGACCCTGCCGCATGACTTTTCCTGAAGGCTTGCTTTTCCCTCGCCTTTCCTGAAGGTCGCATTAGAGCGAGTCACATGGAGCATCCTAACTTTGCATTTTAGTTTTTACAGTGAACTGAAGCTTTAAGTCTCATCCAGCATTCTAATGCCAGGTTGCTGTAGGGTAACTTTTGAAGTAGATATATTACCTGGTTCTGCTATCCTTAGTCATAACTCTGCGGTACAGGTAATTGAGAATGTACTACGGTACTTCCCTCCCACACCATACGATAAAGCAAGACATTTTATAACGATACCAGAGTCACTATGTGGTCCTCCCTGAAATAACGCATTCGAAATCCATGCAGTGCAGTATATTTTTCTAAGTTTTGGAAAGCAGGTTTTTTCCTTTAAAAAAATTATAGACACGGTTCACTAAATTGATTTAGTCAGAATTCCTAGACTGAAAGAACCTAAAAAAAAAAATATTTTAAAGATATAAATATATGCTGTATATGTTATGTAATTTATTTTAGGCTATAATACATTTCCTATTTTCGCATTTTCAATAAAATGTCTCTAATACAATACGGTGATTGCTTGTGTGCTCAACATACCTGCAGTTGAAACGTATTGTATCAATGAACATTGTACCTTATTGGCAGCAGTTTTATAAAGTCCGTCATTTGCATTTGAATGTAAGGCTCAGTAAATGACAGAACTATTTTTCATTATGGGTAACTGGGGAATAAATGGGTCACTGGAGTAGGAATAGAAGTGCAAGCTGGAAAGGCAAAAATGAGAAAGAAAAAGGCAGGCCCTTTGTGTCTACCGTTTTCAGTGCTGTGTGATCATATTGTTCCTCACAGCAAAAAAGAATGCAAGGGCATAATGTTAGCTGTGAACATGCCAGGGTTGCATTCACATTCCTGGGTACCCAGTGCTGATGGGGTGTGCCCACGTGGGGACATGTCCTTGGCGTGCTTCCTCAGAGTGGCTTTTCCTCCATTAATACATATATGAGTACTGAAAAATTAAGTTGCATAGCTGCTTTGCAGTGGTTTCAGAGGCAGATCTGAGAAGATTAAAAAAAAATCTCAATGTATCAGCTTTTTTTAAAGGACATTACTAGAAAATTAAACAGTATTTTTTAACATGTGTGACTTTCATGCTTCTGGGGTTGGAGCTTAAAGATCCAAACTGAGAAAGCAGGCCGGGCATGGTGGCTCATGCCTGTAATCCCAACACTTTGGGAGGCCAAGGAGGGTGGATCACTTAAGGTCAGGAGTTTGAGACCAGCCTGGCCAACATGGCAAAACCCTGTCTCTACTAAAAACATAAAAATTAGCTGGGGGTGGTAGCACATACCTGTAATCCCAGCTACTCAGGAGGCTGAGGCAGGAGAATTTGCTTGATCCTGGGAGGCAGAGGTTGTAGTGAGCCGAGATCGCGCCATCGCACTCCAGCCTGGGTGACAAGAGCAAAACTCCATCTCAAAAAAAAAAAAAATCCTTTCCCTCTAAATCCAGGAAGGATCAGCAAGGGCCTCCTCATTATGAGATGAGGAAATACAACTCCAGAGATTCCTTCAGTGATCAAGATCAGTGGGCCATAATATTTGGTTAGAGTTTCTGAGAACACAGGAAGCAATGCCACACTCAGGCCACCACAATGGAGCTGATTTGGCAGGACTTGTTCAAACCTTTCACCTTAAAGCACGTGATCCTTCTTCGTACATTTTCTTCACTTGGGCTGCTTAAGTCACAGCCTAACAACTTTGAGGCAAAACTGAGAACTGGCATATTCTCCTGCGTTTCTTCTAATCGAGTCCCATCATCCAGCTAGACATGAGAGATCAAACCAGGGAGGGTGACCTTTCTCCTTCCCACTTTTCAGAGTCATTGGGGCAACTTTTTGACTTTTGTGACCAAAGAAACATTCCCCCAAAACATTTATTTTTCATTGTAGGGCATTCAGCTGACAGCTGCATTTTAGAAAGTTACCATGCCTGTGAGATTCTCATGTCAAAGACCAGGGAAAGACCAGGTGTGACTTTCTCCAAAACTGAGTGATTGCTTGTGGATGAATACAATCTAAAAATACAAGGCCATGAAGTAGTTTTTCATTTAGATGCTGAGAAATAATAGGTTTGGGCAGCTCAAAGCATAGGAAATAGTAAGGGTTTTCTAGAGCTCCTCCTTTGGTGGCCTGTTTGAGTAGCACAAGGGACGTCATCCTAAATGTGCAGTTGCCATTTGTTCTGTAGTGACTTACAGGGATCTCAGTGGCAAAGGGCGTCAGTGAGACAACAACTGAGCAAAAAGAACTAGACGAGGCTTGCGCTTGGAAAGTCACGGTAGGATTGGACCTGCCGGCCACATGGCTCAGGGAGTATTGACGGATTTGCACATTGGCAGGAAACTCTCCCGTTTGGGATTCTTTAAATGGGGCACAGAAGGCCACTTGTTTGCATTTCTGGGTAAAAAACAGTCATCCCCCATGACTGCCTGCATCGGGTTTGTCTTGTGCCAAAGTTACTCTTCCTTTGTTTTTACTTTGCCTTGATTTTTAGCATTAGCTGGTAGTTTGGCTTGGAAATGTCCTGGATAGCCGATTCCCTAAGAAACTGAAACATTTAATATTGGCTTAGGATGTATCAGATGGGGCCAAATAAAGCTTCTTTACAATAGTAAAAGCACTTTATACTTCACTCTCTGAGTCTTCCCAATAAATAACCTTGGGAGGTGCAGGGGGTGGGGGGCCCAGGATGGGGAGGCCTGGGAGCTCCCAGGGTAGTGACAGAGTTGGGCTGAGTTCTCCAGACGCCAGGATGCGTCGCAGCGGGGCCAGCTCAGGAGTGCTCACTCCCAGCCCTCTGGATCTCTCTCCTGGTTGGAATAATCATTACATATCGTAACTCTCAAAATTTATTCACTTATATTTTCAGAATAAGAAGTGTGAAATGTTAACAGCTCTCTGCTCTCTTACTTGTTCCCCATTTGGGGATCTTCTGGAGGGAAGGGGCAGGGGGAGAGTAACTTTTCTATATCCTTGGTTTCTAGGAACACATCGATTTGAAGACTCAGTAGCTGACTGGTTTTTTTTTTTCCCCCTTCAAACTGAAGTGCGAGTGTGCGTGTGTTCCACAAAATAGCAAGTATTTATAGTGTTGTAATTACATTTCCTTGAGAAATATTTTCTTGTATTTAAAAATCTTTCTACTTCAGTAACTCCCAGCAGAACAGTGCCCAGGACAGCATGTGCCGGTTAGTACCAGCTTTGCAGGTGAGCTGACTTCTAAACTTAGGACGACGTCTTCATCAATCAAACTAGTGCACAGTCCAGAAAAAGGGGTCCTTTATCTTCTAAGTTCTGCTCCTCACCTTTCTTTGGAACCAAAATTGCAGTGGAGTGTGAGGAAGAGCTTTGAAAGACGTGGAGTGTTGAGATGTCTGCATTGCACATTCAGCCGGTTCAAAGCCAGCAGCTCCTGCCTGCATTCTGTAGACATCGCCCTCACACACAGTCCTCTGATGGCTCTCATATAAAGCACTCAAACCGTAGGAAAGCATGTTTTTGAGCAACGTGTCTGGGATACTCCTCTGTGTGGTTATTTTGAATCTCTATTTCTGTCATTGAAGCAGCAAAAAACATCATGTGACTCATCAACTGATCTAATCACACTTAAAACAGGATGTAGAGAAAAATCTGATGAGAAACGTAAAAGGGCCTGTTGCCTGCCCTTTTAAAGGCAAAATGTCTAAAATCATGCAAATGTTCAAAATGAGAGAAATTGCATTGTGGAATCAAAATAACCCAAACTCCACTCAGAAAAGTCACAAATATATAGTATACTATCTGATCTCAAAAGGGAAAAACGAGATGATAAGACCTTAAGTTTAGACTTTATTTTCTTCTCAAGAGTGGACATTAAATCTATTAACTTGCAACTTTCTGCTGGGAAGAGCATCAAAGGTGGGCCTCCTAAATCATTTTTGAAAAACCTCTGTCAAGTCCAAGTGGTTCCAGGAGAATTATAGCCAGTATCTTTTAAAATATTTCATTTTAGTGATAATGTTTTTCTCTGCTTCATTTGCAATCAACCAGGATCTCTAAAAGACTGCATAAGATATATGCACTTTTATAGGTGGCTGTCAGCTACACATAGATTCAGCAAATTTTTTTTATATAGTACCTGTTTTTAAGTTAGGCTACATAACTTAAAGTGCACTTTACTAACAAGACTTGACATTAGCGTCTACAATATGTATATGTAAACAAAAGCACACAAGAACTAGGCACCCTTTCTCTCTCCAAGAGTTTAAGTGGTTTCCTTAGGTTAAAGAAGGGGACAGACCAGCTAAAAATGGTTGTACCACTCACTGTACAACCTCATGGAAATTCTCACTATAAGATTTAGAGGCAATGTTCCCTAGCTATAAGCCAGGGCAAGAAATGGCGCCTCTGGAGTTGGGGAACATTAGGGGAACATTACAACCGGGTAGATGCTGGTTCCCTGAAGTGTGGGGCCATGAACATGCAGGGACCCACGGTTTGAATGAAACAGCTACTGAAAGCTAAGTTCAAACCACCCTTGCGTAACAAAGGAGTACAGGGTACACATCAACACCAATCACCCAGCACCCCACAGCGATGGTCATGTCACCGTGCAGCAGGTCCCTTACCCCAGGGCTGCCACATCCACAAGCCTTGCAGTGGCAAATACGCTGCTCCTTGGATTTAATGAGATATTTTGGTTGCTTAATGATGTACTGATCAGGGAACTGTCTAAAGCTAGTAGGGCCAAGGAGTTAATCAAAGGGCTTCGGGAAAGTGGACAAGAGCCACACACGTGATTCTGTTCCATGCCGACACTCATTCATTTAAGAAGTGTATTCAAGCTGGAGGCTTCCATATCACTCACGCTTCTTGGCCTCACCTTGCTCATCTGTCCAATGGGAGGCTTGAGCCATTATTGCTAAGGCCCCTTCCTGATCTAACATTCTGTTTATGATCTAGGATTTAGAACGTCGTATGAGATCCTACAATGGAAGAATAAAATCACCTCATTCTTCATTTCAGATCTGAACATTAGCAGTGATCTAGATTTTTTTTTTTTTAAACAAAATTAAGTGTGCTTAGAGTCATTCCTCTACATGGGCTGTGGCTGTCAGCCCATAGGTTTGTCAGTTTCACATCAAAACTGTGGGTATAAACTGTTGAAACCAATCACATTAAAATATTTAGCTGGGCACAGTGGTGTGCATCTGTAGTCCCAGCTACTTGGGAGGCTGAGGCAGGAGGATCGCTTAAGCACAGGAGTTGGAATCCAGCCTGAGCAACAGAGCAAAACCCCGTCTCTAAAATACAAATAAAATATTTGTGTAGTTTTTGATTAAAATTGACTACAGCGGTCAGTATAAAATACATGTCGCTTTTAAGGAAGTGCTCTTTATGTATCTAACAGATGGAAGTTTTTGCATTGGTAAGAGCATTTATATATGCTTTGTTTCAGGGTTTATGGATTTGTATTCATATATTGTCAAATAGGTTTCATACTCTAATTTTACTTTAAGTAAAGCTTAAACACTTGGCATACAACTGAGATTGCTTTTAGTTTCTTGATTTTTTTTTATT